CTGTTGATTTACCTGCTTCAGCTGCGACTGTTCATTTTCATGGCTGTTTCCCTTCATAAAACTGTTAACTCCTTGAAGGAAGGAGACGACAGTGTGAGGCTTGGGACCAGGATCACAATACATGATCAATAACTGCTTTTTAAATGTATTTTCAATAGAGTTATAAGGATTCATCTGGGCACTGAAGACATTTGGGACCTCAGTGAAGTTTCTCCGAGGCCAGATGGTCACATTGATTTTCTGGAATCATTTTGAATAAAAATGAGCGAGGTGGTGAACACAATGCAAGGCTCTCCACGTACTGTCTGGTATTGTTCAACCAGCTCCACGACTCCCTGAGGGCAGAGATGAGCAGATGTTAATGGATAAAGCCAGGTGGGATGATGTTATAACATTTCTCCTACAGCCCCAAATCTCCCAACTCCTGCATGTGTGACCTGAGTAAGACTCGGTGCAAGAAGACATCAGTGTTCCCATCTGTGAAATGAAGGAATTGACCCCCGAGGATCTTCCATTTCTGACAGTGCTTTGGATTTCATTGGTTTTGTCACAGGTACCCCCCAAAAGCCTCCATCTTTGGATAAGTGATTAAAACTGCTGAGTAATTTTCAATTAATAAAAGTTCAGTGCTGGCTCTCATTTTCTTCCAAAGATGTTTGTGGAAAGACCTGTGCAAAACACTTCAGATGGCAACCCACCTCCAAAGTGGGTCCCTTAACACCAGTCGTCCTTCAATAAGCTCAGTTATTCAGAAAAGCAAGTGAGTTTTCCAGATATAAGATACTGTATTATTAGAAACTCACCAATATAGAAAAAGCTGATGTGGGTTGGGAGATAGAGCTGATATCCCAGCAACAGTCTTCTTACTTCATAATCTAAGTATATCAGAGACGTATTTTGGAGACACAAATTTGACCCTAAATATAGCTAAAACCATGCTATAGCAAAGGACTTCGTTGTAAGGTATTACTTTGTGCTTAATTACTGAGGCCATTAAACTCCTTTGGTTGTAAGAAAGAGAAACCTAAAGAGTTTAACAGCCTCAGTAATTAAGCACAAAGTAATACCTTACACCAAAGCCCTTTGCAGAAAGAGAAACCTGGCCAGGCGTGGTGGCTCATGCCTGTAATCCCAGAACTTTGCGAGGCTGAGGCAGGTGGATCACCTAAGGTCAGGAGTTTGAGATGAGCCTGACCAATATGGTGAAACCCTGTCTCTACTAAAAATACAAAAATTAGCCAGGTGTGGTGGCATGCCCCTGTAGTCCCAGCTATTTGGGAGGCTGAGACAGGAGAATCGCTTGAACCTGGGAGGCAGAGGTTGCAGTGAGCCAAGATCACGCCATTGCACTCCATCCTGGGCGAGAGAGCATGACTCCATCTTACAAAAAAAAAATTGATTACTTGATCCTCCATTATATGTCAAGTAATGGAGGATTTACTTTAAGGACACACTTGTGAAATAGTCCTCTCTGTCTTTACTGGAAGCCAGGCAAACCTTAACCATCAGGCCTTACAGAACCTGGAATAGGAGTATGGTCTGGATTGAGCAGATGTGCATGGCTTGGTGTGCTCTAGGGACTGCAGGAGCTAGAGCACAAGGCTCTTATTCTCGTGCTTCACCTTCCATGTGACTCAACTATTTTGTCAGTTTCTGCTTCCCTTAAGATCTGTTTTTTTTTTATGTTACCAAGGTGAACCATTTACTTCATTTTACAATATCTGGAGAGAAATGGTCTGAGGCTGTTTAATTACCATAGTCCCTTGAGGAGTTTTCCTTCAAGTCACACCATCGTTGCTGATTATCCTATATTTTGGCAACTCTTGGGCCATGGGCACTTCCTAGTCCAATCAGCTTTGGCCAGAGGCAGATTCTACTATACAGACATGGTCATCTCCAAATTAGAGGGAACCCCCAGCTCCAAGTGAAGGGTACATGTGGACGGTTTCCTTTATAAAGGGATGTGTGATGGTGGGACAGGCATGTCTGCTGCAGTAGGAATGTTTCATTTGGTAGAGAGGAAACATAAGAAAAAGTAGGATTGGTACCCACCATTATTATTAAAAAGTAGGATTGCTACCAGCCATTATTATTAAAAAGTAGGATTGCTACCCGCCATTACTATTAAAAAGTAGGATTCCTACCCGCCATTATTATTAAAAAGTAGGATTGGTACCCGCCATTATTATTAAAAAGTAGGATTGCTACCCAACATTATTATTAAAAAGTAGGATTGCTACCCTCCATTATTATTAAAAAGTAGGATTGCTACCCTCCATTATTATTAAAAAGTAGGATTGCTACCTGCCATTATTATTAAAAAGTAGGATTGCTACCTGCCATTATTATTAAAAAGTAGGATTGCTACCTGCCATTATTATTAAAAAGTAGGATTGCTACCCGCCATTATTATTAAAAAGTAGGATTGCTACCCGCCATTATTATTAAAAAGTAGGACTGCTACCCGCCGTTATTTGCACAGCTACCTTATGAAAGTAGTTTCACGTGTGTCTTAGATCACTTTAGAGGAAAGATATCAGACAAAGAGACCTGAAATAAATGGGAAAAACTTTTGACTTAAATGTAATATTCCTCTGACAGTGTACAACGTAAGTGGAGTTGGAAATTATGCCAGAGAGTGAGTTTGCCATCGCCAGGCTTTTACAAATGTCGTCATCCCTATGTATTGAGCACTGTTTCAGTGTGCAGATACTGGCTAGTACTTTTTTAAATAAAGATTTTATTTTGAGTAACCTGGCTATTAGTCATAACCTGTCTTAATTCACCTTCCCTAGAAGTAGAACCTGAGAAGGAATTTGGGTGCATGTGGTTTATTGAGTTTACACTCTTAAAAAACATCACCAAAGAATGAAGAAAACAGAACAGAGAAGAGCTAAGCAAGAATGTAATCATAGGTAAAATGCAGTCTTATTCTGATTCAGAAGAATTATGTAAAATTTGCACTGGAGAATTGTTCCAATCTGAGGCAAGGTATCTTGGATTTGTGGCCCCTGCATCACTCAGTCATTGGATGTTTGGGGTGAGGGGTGGTGTCACTCCCCAAGTGTCTCGGGGTGAGCCAGCTCCCATCAGCCCCAGGTAATTCTTCCTAGATCAAGTGTGTAAACTGTTAGCTGCAGCACCTGCCATAGCCGGGAGATGGGTATCCAGCTGGCAAATGGGATCTGGGTGGAGCATCAGCAGCATCTGCTGCAGGCTTCCTTGAGTCTACCTCAGAGAGCTTGTTGCAGGCCAGAAACTCTGGCTCGTATAGGCAAAAAGCAGAACTGATTGGAAGGAATAGAGGGCTGACTGATCTGAGAGACAAGAGGACCATATCTGGACTATGGCAGAAGACAAGGCAATCTTAGAGGACTAAGAGGACCAAGTCTCAGAAGCCTGTCAGTACAGTGAGGGTTTTTAAGCAATAATTGCTGGCCAGGACAGCATTTTGACTGGATGCCACTGGACATCATTGCAGCCATTCTAAGTGAGTTCCCATCATCTCTCCAAAGCCAGCCCTTTGGGTAGAAACACCCAATTGGCCAAATGTAGAGCACACATTTATCATTAGCATGCTTTAAATGGAGAGAGGATGAGGCAGCTGCTTTTTTCTTGGATGGAAGGAAGGCATTGCATCTCACCAATAACTCACATCATGCGATATTCTTCAGCAATTGGAAAAGGAGTTTGATGCTGAAGAGCAAAACCTGAGAGACAGCCAGAGTGTCTCCTGAAAGCTGGCAAAGTGAAGATTATTACCCTTATTTTACGATTATAAAAACTGAGGCTCAGAGAAGTAATTTTATTCATTGATTCAGAGAGATTAAGTTCATTCATTTGCCAATTATTTGTCGAGTGTCTGCTATGGGCTGAGCCTTATTCTAGGTCCTAGGGATTCAACACTGAACAAAATAGGCAAAAATCCATGGCCTCATGCAGTGTACATTTTTTTTTTTTTTGACATGGAGTCTTGCACTGTCACCCAGGCTGGAGTGCAATGGTGCGATCTCGGCTCACTGCAACCTCCACCTCCCAGATTCAAGCAATTCTCCTGCCTCAGCCTCCCAAGCAGCTGGGATTACAGGCTCCCACCACCACGCCTGGCTAATTTTTTGTATTTTTAGTAGAGATGGGGTTTCACTATGTTGGCCAGGCTGCTCTCAAACTCCTGACCTCAGGTGATCCACCCGCCTCAGCCTCCCAAAGTGCTGGGATTACAGGCAGGAGCCACTGTGCCCAGCCTGCAGTGTACATTTCTATGTGGTGTGTGTTGGGGGAGAGGGGGTTGAGACAAAAAATAATAGGTAAATAAAACACATAGTACATCAGACGGTGACAAATATTAGAAAGAAAAAATAAATCAGGAAAGGTGAGTGGGTTGGGGTGTGGTGGCTATATTATGGAGATGTTTCCATTTTAAATAGGGCAGTCAAAGTAGTCCCTGCTAAAACAGTGACATTTGAGCAAAGACCTGAAGGAAGTAAGGGAATGAGCTATGTGACTGTCTGTGGAAATGTCCTAGGCAGAGCGAACAGCAGGTGCAAGATGCCCTGAGGCCTGCATGCAACTGGCAAGCTAAGGGACCCACGTGGAGGCTAATATGGTTGGGGAAGAGGGAGCAAGGGGGAGCCGCAGGAGGAAAAAGCCAGGAGGTGGCTGGGCCTGGATCATGGGGGCCTTGGAGCCCATAAAATGTTTTGAGGAAGGGATTGACATTATTGGAATTACATTTCTAAGGGTAGAAGGATGGACAGAAGCAGAAAAACTGGTTAGGAAGTTTCTGCAATAAATTAAGTAAGTGATAATAGAGTCTGGGATTAGGGTGGCAGCTGTGGAGGTACTGAAAAATAATATTTTTGCTATGTTGTAGGCTGCACAGTGGCCCTCTAACATGTCTGTGTCCTAATTCCTATAAGGCAGAGACTTTGCAGATGTGGTTAGAGATCTTGGGATGGGGAGATTATTCTGGGTTATCCATGTGGTCCCTATATAAACATAAGGGTCCTTATAAGAAAAAACAAGCAGAGTTAGAAAGAGAGAAGGTGATTATTCATAGAAGTCAGGTATGGAAGTGTCAAGGGTCAAGGATATGGATACAGTGAAAGCATTCATCGATAGATAAATGGATAAAGAAAATAGAATGTTATTGAGCTTTAAAAAAGAGTAAAATCCTGTCATTTGTGACAACATAGATGAACACAGAGGACATTATGCTAAGTGGAATAAGCCAAGCACAGAAAGACAAATACTGCCTGATCTCACTTATGTGTAAAATCTGAAGATATTGAACTCATAGAAGCAGAGTGTAGAATTTGGTTAGCAGGGGTTGGAGGGTGAGGGAAATGGGGAGATGTTGGTCAGAGTACAAAGTTTTAGTTATGCAGGATGAATAAGTTTGGAGATCTCATGTACAGCATGGTGACTATAGTTAATAATACTGTATTGTAAACTTGAAATTTGCTGAGAGAGTAGATGGTAAATAGTCTTACCACAAAATGAAAAGTAACTATGAGAAGTGATGGTATGTTAATGAGCTTCATTGTGGTAATCATTTCACAATGCATAACTATATGAAAACATCACATTGTACACCTTAAATATATACAATATTTATTTATCAATTGTAACTCAACAAAGCTGGAAAAGGAAGAAGAGAGAAGGTGATGTGAAGATGGAAGAAACAGAGACAGAAAAGGTGCTATGCTTGCTTCTGGCTTTGACGAGTGAAGAAGGGGCCAGGAGCCAAAGAATGTAGTCAGCTTCTAGAAGCCGAAAAAATCAAAGAAAAGGTTTTTCTCTTAGATCCTCCAGAAGGAACACAGCCCTACAGATGCCTGACCTCCAGAACTATAAGTAAAAAAAAAAAAAAATTATGTTGTGTTAAGCCCCTGTGTTTGCAGTGATTTGTTACAGCAGCGAAAGGAAACAAACACGTGGGTTTTGGAGTTAGAGTCAGTGATGTTTACCCATGGATGAGACGCAGAGAGGGTCAGGGATAACGTTACAAGTTTGTGAAGAGCAACTGGAAGGATGGAGTGCCTTTTACTGGGGAAAACTTGTTTGGGGTGAATTTAAGTCCAAGCCCCTGGCGATACCCTTTCTGCTCGGGCTATGCTAAGAGGATAAACCAGGACAAAATTCATGGGAGATGCACCAGCTTAGCTGGTCAGATGAGTATGTCCACTGTCATCATCCTTCCCCTAATTTTACACCCTCTTTGCAGCCTCTATCTATCAGTATTTCCTCGTTGTTCTTTGATGGTAGCAGGCAGCACAGAGCTCAATGAAATTAGACATATATTTCTTATTTTAAGGTACAGCTGAGAAAATGTCTAGGAAATAAAAGTTGCTTTGATGTAAGCTGCATTATCTGGAGGCTTGTTAATGGTCTGTCACTGGGGTCCTCAGGTTGAGGAATGGATTCCTTAAATTGATAATCACTGAAATAGTCCCCAACGACCATAGTGCTGCTTTGGTTATCCTCAGCCAGTGACAAAAGTCATACTATTGTAGTCAAAGAAGCTATGCCAGGGAGTTGGAGCGCCTGGTTTTGACTGGCTTTGCTATTCACCTGCTGTCACTCTCTCTTTTTGAGCCTCAGCTTCCCCATTTGTAAATTGAGAGTGCTACAGCCAATGTTTTCAAAGAGGCTTCATGGGGCTGCTTCGCCTTGCTATTTGTTATGCATCTTAGAGAGAAGCTTGATCGAGCATTAAGCCATCCAGATCTCAGCATTGTTCTGTCTCAGGTCCTGAGGAGCAGGCACTGACCTACTTCTCCTGCCTTCTTTTCCCTGCTGTCCTATTGGTCTTTATTCTGACCCCAGACCTGTCATTGCTCAGGATGCAGTTAAGAGGCCTTACTTCTATTCCGAGTGGCCAATGACTCACATGTCCACGGGACTGAGCAGTGAGGACAGGCTCCATTCGACAGAGTCCAAGGCAGATGGTCATGCTTCCTTTCCAGAATGAACATCAAGTGCCAGGAACTCAGTGAGGGGCACTCTCCTTCTGACTTGGAGCTCTGTGAGGCAGCCACACAGGCCAGGTTCCGGCCACCTTCTGTTCTGGTTTGCCTAATGATGCTTTTGGCGAAAGACAAGGAAGAACAGCAAAAGCAAAGAAGGAAGCGATTCATCTGTTAAGGGAGCGTAGCAAGCATCCTTGACCCTCCCGAAGGAAGTTTCCATGAAAATAAAACACAAGCAGAACACCATGCTGTTGCCTCCCAGGAGGATGACAAATTTGTGGTATGAATGCCCTCCCTGTCCTCCTTCCTAAGCCACGCTGATGAGTTGGGACCTGTAGGACCCATGTGACAGGAGTTATTATGACTCCCTCCATTCCTTCTCCTTCCGGCTGTAGCAAATCTGGCCTGTCTGATAGCACAAGACTGAATGACTGGTGCTGAGTATTATACAATGTATGTTGTAGAGACTAACGAAGACTTAAATAAATAAGCAAGTGCATTTAGCAAGTGCATCCTTTTAGGATGTTATTTACTGTGGGACTTTATATATGTCGCATCATTCTTTTGCTTCTCACGGGGAGCACGTTTATCAAACAAAGATTCTGGCCAAATCTTTTATAGTCAAAAAGATATTGAATGTCAACATCATAGTCATTTACCATTGGAGGGTCCCTTAAACCACTTAAGACAGGAAATAGAAATCATCATTATTTCCTGGCTTTCGAACTGCTCTTACCCTGTTTCACTTACTTAGTGCACCACACAGTCCTGTGGACTAGGTTTCACTATTATTCTCTTTATGCAGCTGGGGGAACTGAGCGGTTGAGGGATCTAAAGCATTTTAAAAACTTGCAGTGGGGCTGGGCGCGGTGGCTCACACCTGTAATACCAGCACTTTGGGAGGCCAAGGCAGGCGGATCACCTGAGGTCAGGAGTTCAAGTCTAGCCTGGCCAATATGGTGAAACCCCGTCTCTACTAAAAATACAAAAATTCGCCAGGCGTGGTGGCTTGCGGCTGTAATCCCAGCTACCCAGGAGGCTGAGGCAGGAGAATTGCTGGAACCCGGGAGGCTGAGGCTGCAGTGAGCTAAGATTGCGCCACTGCACTCCAGCCTGGGCGACAAAGTAATACTCCATCTCAAAAAATAAAAAAAAATAATAAGTAAATAAATAAATAAATTGCAATGGGAAGAGCAGACACCACTGCTCTTGAAATATCCTTCAGCCTTTCCATGACTGTGGAGTTTCACCATCCCCAGCCCATCTCGTTCAGTTTGTCTCCATCTTGGGTTCTGTCTCCTTCCTTCACTTCCTAGCTCTGCCGTTTTCGTTTTGCACTCCCTCATCCGAAGTCTAAAACAAAATTGCTCTAATTTCACCACAGTTGTTTTGCCCACTTGTCTGAAGCTGTCCTCAAAAGTATCTTTTCTATCCAAAGAGCTCATCAAGTTTTTTTTTTGTTTTTTTTTGTTTTTGTTTTTTTTGGTCTTTTTGCCCCAGACAAAGGCAATTTTCCTCTTAAGAGGAATTATTCTGAAAGCTGTTAAAAAAGTGACATTTGCTGTCTCCGGGATTTTCTTTGGAGTAGCAGGCAGTTGTTCCTATGATCATGAAGATGTGCTCCTCTCACACCACATGTGCACCCTGCTGCCCTGGGTTTGTGCCATTTTGTTTTCACAACTTTTGGTTTCAATGCTAAATCATAATAAACTTGTAAAAAGTTTAACATGATAATTCGTTTGAGCCATACACATAAAAAAAGACAGTTATTTTTTTCAGGTTTTAAAATGAAGAGAAATGCAAGAGCAGACCCAACTCTGGGAATTATGACAGGTTTCACAAGGAAGGGGTCTCAGGTGTGTGGCATATCCTACCAAGTGGAGGTGGCATTTCAGGTAGAGGGAATAAGATAGGCAACGGCAAAGATGCATAAACTAGCATGGTATGTCAAGATAATAGAGACGGAGAATTGAGGCGAAAGTGAGAGATGATTCTGGAGGAGCAGGTTGGGAAGAGGGAAGGACAGAGTCCTATCCCCTGTCCTTATGATCTCGTACAACTCCCACATAAACTATAGAGTACAGCACTATCTAACGCAGCAATATTTGCTCGTGCTGATGATGTTATTTTTGTGTTCTTGTTATTACTAGCAATCTGAAGTCAGCCAGGAGTCCCAAACTGGAATGATCTGATTTCAGTGGCTGGTGTGGTTTAATTCTCTGGCATGTTGTTCTTAGTATTAGGAGTGCAGTGTGGAATGGGCAATGAGAAATTGGGCACCTGTTTCCAATTTCAGGCACTGCAGATTCATACGCACAGTCCTGGGGTAAAGGTTTTTGAGGTAGATAATGCTTTCATGGAGTGTTTGTGTATGTGTGTGTGTGTGTGTGTGTGTGTGTGGTGGTGGGGGTAGGGGTTCACGAGCTGCAAAGATCCACTGTCATCAGTTTTCACGAGCATTTCAAAGAAGTATGTGTGTGAGGGGTTGGCTTTCTCAGAGATTGTCACTCTATGATTAATCTCATAATAAATCCTAAAATTCAAATTCCAAAGGAAGGCCTTGTATGGTGGATGGTGTGTGGGTGGTCGGGGGGTCAACCGAATGCTAAAGAGAAAGTAGGCAGAGCTGTTAGCCTGAGCTGAGATGGGCTGCAGCCCTCCCGGAAGCTTAAGTATGTCAGCACCTCTGGGAGAATGGGTCATGAGTTGACTCTTCTGAAGGAGAAACGTGGAGTGAATGAAAAGATCCCAGTCAATTGGCAGGTTGACTAGAGATTTGATGGGGTGATTTCTTCTTCACAGTGGGAAGATGATCTCACATGGCAGTGAGGAGGGAAGAACCCTGTGCAAGTGATTTAGATGATTGAAGATAATTTTTTGGCTGGGGAAAGATGTGATAAAATTTGGTGCTCAGTAAATCCCTCCTCCACTTTAATTGGAAGTGTTGGGATCAGCCATCTATTTTGTGCTGTTGTAATTTTCTTTACTTCCATTTAGGTTTTTCTCAGCATTTAGTAAATTTCATTTTGAATGTATCAGCCTGTCTCAGTTGTGCAAAGGAAAACAAGGAGAAAGATTATGTTTACCTTGAGCTGAGAAGAAAAGAGGGATAGCGTTTCTCTCTCATCCTCCCCAACCCAACTCCCCAACCCAGGGAGACGGGGACTAGGCTTGGTGGCGGCTACAGGAATCAAAATAAAAGAACTCCAGGGAAAGGCAAAAGCTCAGAGGGAAGTGTTGGAATGCTGACCTTGCCCCACCCTGTTTACCTGCCAGACCTGTTTCCAAGGATACTCTTCTCTGGGGGATGAAAATTTAGATCATCACACGGAAAATACTTATCGTGTTCTTCATATTCAAGGTAGTAATGAATTCCTTCTTTATGTTTTTTGTTTTTCAATGAGATTTTTCTGCCCTTGGTTTAGGCTGAAGAAATGTCAACAATTGGGAGTTTTGAAGGATTCCAGGCTGTGTCTCTGAAGCAAGAGGGAGATGACCAACCCTCTGAGACTGACCACCTATCGATGGAGGAAGAGGACCCGATGCCAAGACAGATTTCAAGGCAGTCAAGTGTGACCGAATCAACTCTTTACCCCAATCCTTATCATCAGCCTTATATCTCACGGAAGTACTTTGCTACACGGGTAAATTTATTGGTTCTCTTAAATACTATATATCTAAACTAGGTATTTTCTCCTTTCCACACAGCCGGGGGCCATTGAGACTGCCATGGAAGACTTGAAAGGTCACGTAGCTGAGACTTCTGGAGAGACCATTCAAGGCTTCTGGCTCTTGACAAAGTGAGTAGTCACAGCTAAGTGAAGGGCCGTGGTTATTTTAAAAAAACTATGTGTTTGCTTTTAGAACGGATCCATTAAGCCAGCACCAAGGAGAACATCTTGACACTTTATGGAATTTCAAAAAGTATGATATGATGGCAATAAAGTGGCTCTTCATCAATTTTTATTTGCTATGATGATTCCTATAGGATAGACCACTGGAACAATGAGAAGGAGAGAATTCTACTGGTCACAGACAAGACTCTCTTGATCTGCAAATACGACTTCATCATGCTGAGTTGTGTGCAGCTGCAGCGGATTCCTCTGAGCGCTGTCTATCGCATCTGCCTGGGCAAGTTCACCTTCCCTGGGATGTCCCTGGACAAGTGAGTATATATCTTATACTTGAAGAAGTGGTGACTAATCTAATGGAAAACGCCTTTCTTGTAGGAGACAAGGAGAAGGCCTTAGGATCTACTGGGGGAGTCCGGAGGAGCAGTCTCTTCTGTCCCGCTGGAACCCATGGTCCACTGAAGTTCCTTATGCTACTTTCACTGAGCATCCTATGAAATACACCAGTGAGAAATTCCTTGAAATTTGCAAGGTAGGAGGCATCTTGGGTATTACTCTCAGATTCTAACTTTGTGCCTTCTTTTTTTCTTCTTCAGTTGTCTGGGTTCATGTCTAAGCTTGTTCCAGCTATCCAGAATGCCCACAAGAATTCAACTGGATCTGGAAGAGGAAAGAAACTGATGGTGTTAACTGAACCCATTTTGATTGAGACCTACACAGGGCTGATGTCATTCATTGGAAACCGCAACAAACTTGGCTATTCCCTTGCCCGTGGGAGTATTGGTTTTTGAGAGTCTTTTTGGTACCATAAGCATATCATCCACAGATATGTCACTTTGAAAATTCCAGTTTGACCCACGCTATTTTTGGACTGAAACAATTAATTATTTTTAAATGACGCTTTATGATTTAGAAATTTAGTATTTCCGAAAATTTAAAAGCTTGATTGGACTGATAGATACACACTTTAGACCTCATACAAGAATAATCAAATTTTCTTAAAACTAGAAAATAAATGCTGCTGAGCCTATCAAATACTGTTATCAAATGAGTGCCTGATCATCAACTCAGGAAAGAAGACTCTAAGTCCTGTTGCTTCAGCTCTCTAAATGTAGGCTTTTTTTTTTTTTTTTTTTTAGGTCTTGGTCTTCAGCCCTCTTATCCTGATTTATTCTCTCATTGGGGTCTCACTGTCTCTAGTATTTTAGCTACCACTTGATAAGGATGACTTCCAAATTTATATTCCCATTCCCAATATTTATTCCAAGACTCAGTTTTGCATTTCTGACTGCTAATCATCTATATATCAGTGTCCCAGTGGCCTCTTAATTGAGCATTATCAAAATCCTGTGGTATTTATATGGTCCCAGTTATCCATCCCTGAAGTCTGTCAATTTTGATTTCTCTAAATTCCTTGCCATGACATCCTATATATGATCACATCTCTATACGGCTTAGCATTGTATTCCGATGCCCAGATGTCAAACTTGAAGCTCATTCTCTTATCAAAATTGTTCATGTATTCCTCCTTTCCATTCTTATAGCTGTATTATTAGATCAGGTTTTTAATTCTGCTCAACCAATTATTACCACAGCCTGTTAAATGGAATCCCTACTCCAAGGCTGACTGTTTCAATCTATCCTACACTTGGTTTCTAGCTCATTTACTTATACCATCTTTTGTTCAAATATATATTTTTTAATAACAGACCTTTTTCTTCTAAAGAAATCTTTTGTAGAAGCAGCATATACGAAGCAGATAAAAGTAGGTTCAATGCGGTTGGAGTGAAGATGAGAATGCCACAGGCATCTTTCTTTCTAGGCCTCAGAGGTGCTGCATATGGAATGTCCATGGATCGCAGAGGGTTTTGAAGACCATGTTTTCAAAAACACTGTCTTAACACTCTATTGTCATTGCTCTTTTCCCTCTTATTTCCTCTTTGTCTCTTCCCGACTTAGATCTAATTTTCAACAACCCAGGAAATTATCTCATATGTTTGCATCTCTCAAGTTTCTTTTCTTTTTTCTTTCAGAGTCTTATTTTATCTAAATTTATGTAGAAAAAAAAGCTTTGAATGTTGACTACATAGACATTACTACAATAAGCTTTTTGCCTTTCCCAAGACTCAAAATTGACACATCTTTGTTGATGTTTAAGTTGAAATTCCAGCCAACTTTTTTTTGACTTTTATGTGAAGTTTAAAGTCTTTTCTTTGAAAAGCTTGCTTCCTCAATTTCAAAGATTTGTCCTCTGATATATTTATAAACATCAATTTAATGCAGACATTCAAACCCTAAACCTTGAATAACTCTTATTTTATTTTGTCTTTGTTTACTTCCATTAATTTTTTTTTCTTTCCCTCTCTTCCGCCTTTACAGCACCCACTTTTTCTTCCCCCCATGATGGCAAATATTGTTATAGTCCCCAAGGCAGGGAACTTCTATTCAGACTGTAAAAGGAAATGTTGAAATCCATAGCTGTCCTGTCAACAGTAGTGGAATGAAAAGTCGTTGGATTGTTTTGGCACTGGTTCTGAAGCAGGCATAATTGGCAAATTATTATAATACTGCTGCCCGAAAATCCCCATTTGCCTCAAGATAGTGGCATTTATTGGCAGAAGCCTCTGAAATGTCCAGCACATTCTTTTGAGTTACCATTTAAGGATCAGCCTGACAATCGACTTCTCTCTGCACATTTGCCCCCTTTGTAACCTAAGCCAGACTGTTCCCAAATGACCTTCTAAAGGACACAGTGCACCATCATCAATGGAAACAGTTCAGAAAGGATGACAGGAGGGAGATGTTTCTTAGTTCTGAGAGCCAGTCTGTAACAATGGGATAAGCATTTAATGGAATCAAAGCTGTTTTGCATAAAGAGTGAACTCAGAGACGACAAGAGGGTCTTTATGAATTCCCTTCACATTTTGTAAAAACTGTCATATATAGGCTATCCCCTTAATTGATAAATGGGATCTAGAAAGCGGTATTATGACCAGAGGGTGAGAAGATTTAGGAATTTGGATAGCAGTTCAAGATAAGAAAGAACTTCTTATAGTTATAAATTTTCAATGATGGAATGGGTTGCTTCTTTAAACAGTGAGCCCACCATCACTTGGTATGTTCAAGGAAAGACTAGATAAAGTCGATATTGTGAGAGGAATTGCTGTATGATACCGTTTGGAGAAATGATTGACATAATCTTTTAAGGCCGGTGACCCTATCATTTTCCAAATAATTGTTGCTAGTACTTAGTTAATTAGACCCATTTTTTTCTTAGGAAAGAGTTGGATCAATCATGGGAGACCCTGAAAAATTTCCTTACCTTTCCTAAGGTTTAATTTCCTCTTCTGCGAAATGGAGACAATTATATTACTTTTGCTTATTTCATAAAGATCTTGTGAGGATTCAATGAAATGAGGTTAAATTCTTTTATTAAACAGAAAGTTTTGAGTATTTGCCTAGAGAGTGATGTGACTTTTGCAGCAGAAGGTGGGAAAACATCCAAGGGAACTACATTTCCTCCAGAAATTGTTTCTTCATTACCATCGACCTACTGATTATGGTTTTCTCATTTTACACTTGGTGTTCTTACTTGGGATCTTTGTCCTTAAGCTCAACAGGGAGCCACAACCCAGGGGACCTATGTGTACACTTGGAGTTTTTATCAGACTATCATTTGAACTTACCACTACAGTTTAGCAAATGGCATGATGAGTTTGATTGATAATAGGAGTAGACGCAAGATACATTAAGTAGAGTACAAAGCATTTCATAACCAAAATGTCATGGTTGGAGGTCTTCATTATTCGGTCTTTATCTCATTCAGGAATTTCCACTTGAAAAATCTCTGATAAGCTTTATTTCAGAAACTGCTTGAACAGCTCCACTGACAAATGCCTCACTATCTTCTGATACATCGTAGGCAGTTCTGAGGGTGAGAAAGTTCAAAGCAGATAGATGTTTTAACACAACAGGAGGACTTTTAAACAATCACCAGGACTCACTCCTCGGTGGTCAATTGGGCCTGTTTGGAGGCCTGACCTTTGGTCATCTTAAGGTCATCTAAGGCAGAAAAGAGAAGCTCACTTATAAGTTGGCACTTCTGAATCATTTGCCTTGAGGTCCATTTTTTATTCAGCCTTTGTTTAAACCTTCTTAGGAAGCCAGTTTGTAGAGTTCTGGGGATAAGAAGGCAGAAAAACCATGTCAATTCAGTGCTTTTATTTCACAGAAAATGAAGCAAAGGCCTAGAAACTAGAAAGACATTTCTCAAAAAGAAGATGGTGAACTTTTGGAAATACTGAGATTAGACTACATTTTCCAATTTCTATCCCTAGCCCACTGCTCTTTCCAATATAATATCTGTATTCCATGGGAAAGACATGCCATCTGAATTGATGTATCGTAGTTGTTGAGATAATTTTGAAATGAGAAAACAATAGGGCACAGTCGTTTGGGAAGAATTTCCAGAAATTGCCATCATTTTCTTAAAGGCTAAGGACACTTATAGAGCTCTCCGATTTCCTATCTGATAAAAAAAGCCCAAACAAAGCTGCGGAAGCTGGCAGAGCCAGCAGATATTTTGTAAGGCAGCTTCACCTCTGCTGGCATTTTGTGGGGCAGGAGAGGGGGAGGGCAAAGGTATTAAATTTAGGCTTAAAAGCTCCTCAGAAATTCTTTACACACAAGAGACCAAGTTGGAGAAAAGAAGATGACTTGTGCCAAGGGGAAGAAAGAGAGAGACTAATGCCTGTGGTTTTCAAAGGTTAACAACAACATAAAAAAGCCAAGGTATTTGCACAGGGATGAATGCTCATTGGCTCTTGGCCAACAATTATACAAGGGCTTGTGCCCACATCCTGTAGCTGTGGTTTAGGGACGCTGCTCATGAGTGACTTCTTATGCTTAGTGGCAGGAAACTTTAGTCACTGATGTGTAAACTCACCTTTGGTCTGCACCTCCCACAACGTGCTCCGAAAGCAGTTAGGGGACTAGGCCTCTTGATTTCCTTGTAGATACCAGTTCCCCAGAAGCTAAGGAAAAACTCTGAGGCCTTGGAGTTACTGAGAGTGGACCAATACTTGTCTTATTCTACCTGATTTTGGCAACTGCTTAGGGTTCTTCTGTATCCACAAAAAGGAATTATGATATCCTCTGCTAAACCCTCTCTTTAGCCTCAAAGCCCAAGACCAAAAAAAATGAGCCATATTTCATTGCAGGCCTGCTGCCAATGTGAAATATAAGGAATAAAGTCATGAGACTGCTTCTCAACCTAGACCTTGTATCTCGTGTGCTATTTTATATTCG